TGCTCTGTATTCTTGGTTTGTCTTTGATGTTGAAAAGACAGTGCACTTGTGCTTTTGGTGGGGCTCCTGGCCTGCATGCTGCTTCCTAGGATTGGCAGGTATTGCATATCACCACATACCAGACACCCACAGGAGAGAAAAATCATCAGGATCAAGAGGCCAGATTGGGCTGCTGGCAAAGTTTATCTGCAGGCTAAGTGCTTGTTGCTCTCCTGCTTATCCATGCTGCCTAGTGTGGGCTGTCCCTAGAAGGGAATTCTGTGTCCCTCTGAGTGCTGCAACTACTCTCAGGGTTTTACTGTAGTGGTTTTACCTCGCCTATTGGTTGACCCATCTACCTGTCTCATTTGAGTTGAGTGTGAATTGTTTAGGATATTGCAATTAGAGGTGGTGCGGGCTGGCTGGTTGCTATAAGCCATCTTAACATTTGGCTAAGCTCACTCCTGTGTGCTGGGCCTGACAAGGTCCTCTTGGTTCCTCTTGTGATGACTGTATCTTTTACACAGTTAATAAAACATCCTCAGATGTTATAAGCTGGAGTGAACTATTTATTTTTCTATTTTTTTTATTTTACTTTAAGTTCTGGGATACATGTGCTGAATGTGCAGGTTTGTTACATAGATATACATGTGCCATGGTGGTTTGCTGCACCTATCAACCCATCATCTAGGTTTTAAGCCTCACATGCATTAGATATTTGTCCTAATGCTCTCCCTCCCCTTGTCCCCCACCCCCTGACAGGCCCTGGTATGTGATGTTCCCCTCCCTGTGTCCATGTGTTCTCATTGTTCAACTCCCACTTATGAGTGAGAACATGCGGTGTTTGGTTTTCTGTTCCTGTGTTAGTTTGCTGAGGATGATTGTTTCCAACTTCATCCATGTGGACTATTTTTTCATCATATTCTACCCTTCCCAAGTCACACCTAGGGGGCTGAGGAGTGACAGGTGGAGCAGGGCAAGGCTGGATTAAACATTAATGCAGCTATCACCACTGCCCAGAGGAGCAAGTTCCCAGAGCCAAGCTACAGAGCTACCCTAGTGTCCCCAGGCTGAGGAGGTAGTGACTGGCATACATGGCTCAGTTTGTCCAGGTCCTGGCTGAAATAGGTGACTTTGGTCGCTTCCAGATACAGCTATTGATCCTGCTGTGTGTTCTCAACTTCCTGTCTCCCTTCTACTTTTTTGCCCATGTCTTCATGGTCCTAGATGAGCCCCACCACTGTGCAGTGGCTTGGGTGAAGAACCACACTTTCAACCTGAGTGCTGCTGAACAGCTGGTACTGAGCGTGCCCCTGGACACTGCAGGTCACCCAGAGCCCTGCCTCATGTTCCGGCCACCCCCCGCCAATGCCAGCCTGCAGGACATCCTCAGCCACCGCTTCAATGAGACGCAGCCTTGTGATATGGGCTGGGAATATCCTGAGAACAGGCTCCCATCCCTGAAGAATGAGGTAGGCTTGTCCTTTTGCTGGTCTCTCCACCGCCTGGACTCACATCTGCCTGTGTCTCCCTCAGTTCAACCTGGTTTGTGATCGGAAGCACCTGAAGGACACCACACAGTCAGTGTTCATGGCTGGGCTCCTTGTTGGCACCCTCATGTTTGGGCCCCTCTGCGACCGGTAAGAACCTTGCCCTGCCCACTCCCTGCCTAACCCTCCCCACAGACCTGCCCTGTTTCCTCAGGATTGGCCGCAAGGCCACAATCCTGGCGCAGCTGCTCCTCTTCACCCTCATCGGCCTGGCCACAGCTTTTGTGCCCAGCTTTGAGCTCTACATGGCCCTGCGCTTTGCTGTGGCTACTGCCGTCGCTGGACTTAGCTTCAGCAATGTCACCCTACGTGAGTGTCTGGGCCCTGGAGCCTTCAGCCATTTAGCCCTGTCTCAACCTCTCCATTGCCACAGTGACAGAATGGGTGGGGCCCTCATGGAGGACGCAGGCCGTGGTCCTGGCCCAGTGCAACTTCTCCCTCGGGCAGATGGTGCTTGCGGGACTCGCCTACGGTTTCCGCAACTGGAGGCTCCTTCAGATCACCGGCACTGCGCCTGGCTTACTGCTCTTCTTCTACTTCTGGTGAGGAAAATACATGCCAGGAGCAAGCCCCCGCCCCAAGGTCATAGCCGTTGCTGACCCACAGGGCTCTGCCAGAATCTGCACGTTGGCTCCTGACCCGTGGGAGGATGGACGAGGCGATACAACTGATCCAGAAGGCGGCCTCGGTCAATAGGCGGAAACTCTCCCCGGAGCTCATGAACCAGGTACTTCCAGCAGGCCCAGGCCCAGGCCCAGAGCCTGGCTTCTCACTCTGCTTCTTCCTCCCAGCTGGTCCCAGAGAAGACAGGCCCCTCAGGGAATGCCCTGGATCTGTTCAGACACCCCCAGCTCCGGAAGGTGACCCTGATTATCTTCTGTGTCTGGTGAGTGCCCAGAACCCGAGGACAGAACCACAAGCAGTGACAGGAACCCTTCATTACCTTGTAGGTTTGTGGACAGTCTGGGGTACTACGGCCTGAGCCTCCAAGTGGGGGACTTCGGCCTGGACGTCTATCTGACGCAGCTCATCTTTGGAGCTGTTGAGGTGCCTGCCCGCTGTTCCAGCATCTTCATGATGCAGAGGTTTGGCCGCAAGTGGAGCCAGTTGGGGACCTTGGTCTTGGGTGGCCTGATGTGTATCATCATCATCTTCATCCCAGCAGGTATCAGGGCTGGCTATCCCTCACCCGCATGCCCCAGGTGATGGGGCTGTCTACCCTCTGCCAGATCTGCCCGTGGTGGTCACCATGCTGGCTGTGGTGGGGAAGATGGCCACAGCTGCTGCCTTTACCATCTCCTATGTGTACTCTGCCGAGCTTTTCCCCACCATCCTCCGGTAAGAGCTGCAGTGTGACTCCTGCTCCTCTGGGTCTACTTAGCTTGCCCTGGTCTTCCCCCAGGCAGACAGGCATGGGGCTGGTGGGCATCTTCTCACGGATCGGGGGCATCCTCACACCACTTGTGATCCTGCTGGGAGAGTACCACGCTGCCCTCCCCATGCTCATCTACGGCAGCCTCCCCATCGTGGCCGGCCTGCTGTGCACCCTGCTGCCAGAGACGCATGGCCAGGGCCTGAAAGACACCCTCCAGGACCTGGAGCTGGGGCCTCACCCACGGTGAGCTGCTTGCTTGCACTGAAACCACGACTGGCAGCCAATGACAGCCTTCTGCTCCCTCTAGGTCCCCCAAATCAGTGCCCTCAGAGAAGGAAACAGAGGCCAAGGGAAGAACTTCCAGCCCGGGAGTGGCCTTTGTGAGCAGCACATACTTCTGATTGAGGTCTCTAAGAGCTGGACCATCAGCAGCAGGGAGCTGCCTAAACACCTCCTTGGATATGGCCAGGACCCACAGGGACACAGGGCAAGACCAGCCTTGCTTATGGAGGCAGGACACCACAATCTGGCCCATGGCTGTCACCTCCTGCCGAGTCCAATCCCAGACTGGGAACCACCATCTGAGACAGGACCTCCCGGCCTCCTTCACCTTTCTCATCTCCAGAGCCCTGCCCCCAATACTCTGTCTGGGTTAGGATCTTGGGTATGTCTTGGAATTAACTTGTCCTCTAACAATCTTCATGGGGTATGGCTCTCTTGATCTCCTCAATCTGGAGTCCCCTGCCCTCAAAACACAGTGATGTTCAGAACAGAACACAAGGTAAGCCCTTTCCAATTTGTGGGAACAGGAGGGGAGAGGAAACAAATGTGAAGTTGTGGACTCTACCCAGGCAGGTGGATGAAAATGCTGTGGATAAAAGGAAGGTTATGATTCCTTCTAGCGGATGGACCAGATTCCTCTGGCTAACGTATGGCCCCATAGGTCACTGGGTCATACAGAGAGAAGATTCAGTTCAGCCTAAATCAAAACTTCCACCTTGTGTTCACTTCAAAGATGGCCCAACCCCCGCCCTACACTCAGCTCATGCCTAACCTATGTGTGGCTCAGGGACCAGCTTGGGGAAGGAAAGGAGGTTTGTTCTGCTCCCCGCCTCACCCCGCCTCCTCCTGCTCATGCTCAGCTGCTTCTGGACCTTCCAGGGCCCATGCAGGGTGAGGGAAAGGGTAGAGGTCTTTTCACCGAGCTGCTGCTGGTTGCAGTTCTTTCTGGTGCACATTGGCTAATGCCAGTTGGTGTGTTTTGTCAGGCTTCTGAAAGCTGCCTTTTCCACGGGCCATCTTCTTGGGCTTCTCAGAGATCTTCTCAGGCCTTGGTATTGTTCCTTAGAATGAGCAATATGCTCCCAATGCACTCCCAGCTCCTCTTGGGACCCTTCTCCAGCCCCACCCAGCATTGCTCCTACAACCTGTCCTACAGCTGGCAGCCCCTGACCCAACCAAGATGGCCTTCTTGGCTGGGCGTGGTGGTTCATGCCTGTAATCCCAGCACTTTGGGAGGCTGAGGCGGGCGGATTACCTGAGGTCAGGAATTTGAGACCAGCCTGGCTGGCATGGCAAAACCCTGTCTCTACTAAAAATACAAAAATTAGCCCTATATGGTGGTGCATGCCTGTAATCCCAGCTACTTGGGAGGCTGAGGCAGGAGAATCGCTTGAACCTGGGAGGCGGAGTTTGCAGTGAGCCAAGATCGCACCACTGCACTTC